TCAGGCTCTGATATTTGGCCCCAGAAGTCGTGTGTGTGTGTGTGTGTGTGTGTGTGTGTGACTATGTGTTGAGGTTGGTAGGGACAGGGTCTTTGAGGTGGGCCATGAAGGCTGTTGTCTTGGTTCCCTTACTCCAGTGGGTGGGGGAGGTGGGCAACGTGGATCAAAACGAATCCAGGCCAAGCTGGAGGCCTAGGGAGCCTGCGCGCTGAACCTCAAACGTCTGGAGTCCTTTGCCTTCTGAATCCTTTGACCAAGAGAGGCTGATAACATGCAACCACGCACTACGGCTCTGGTTGCAGCCAGACTTGGGTTTAGTTCTATTGTTTACCAGCTGCGTGACATTGGGTAAGAGGCTTAACCTCTTCGGTCCCAAATTCCTCCTTATTAAGATGGGGACAACAACAGAACCCATCTCCCAGGACTGATACCAAGCATTTGGCCACAGTTGCTGCTAGGTGAGGGACAGTCCTGTTTAATACACAACGGAATGTTGATGATCATGTATTGACCACTTTCTGAGCCAGACAATTTGTGTGCCTTTATCTCATTGGAACACCACCATTTCTCTGGATAGCAGATACTATTACCATATTATAAGGTATATAGGCACTTAGCACTAATGGCACAGAGTAAGTGCTCACCAAAAGCTGTTAGTGAGGGCACTTTTGTCATATAGAAGAAAAAAGGAGCATGGAAAAGGCGCTTTGCAAGGTGTAAGGTTCCGCACAAGTTTTTGCTGTAATTGTTACGTCGCCCTTTGTGGTCGTGATCCTTTATTTATTCTTTCTGAGCCACTACGATGGTCCCCTAGTTACCGTGGCCATGGAAACGCGGCCCGCCGTCCCGGATTGGACGGTTCGCGGGTTCCCCCTGGAGGCCACCTTCTGGTCCTGCTGCGGAACGACGGGCGGGCCTTGGAGGCGGGGAGAGGAGCGTCGGGAGTTGTAGGCGATGGGCGTGGCTGCTGCGGAGCGGTGCACGCCGGGAGTTGCAGTTCCCGGGCGAGGCAGTTGACTGCCCCACAACGAGCTCGGGCCTCACCCGGATGGCGGCTGCGACGCGCGGCTGCCGGCCCTGGGGCTCGCTCCTCGGGCTGCTCGGGCTGGTCTCGGCCGCGGCCGCCGCCTGGGACCTGGCTTCCCTGCGCTGCACCTTGGGCGCCTTTTGCGAATGCGACTTCCGGCCCGACTTGCCGGGTGAGGCGCCAGGGAGCCCGGAGCGAGGGGCGGATGTGTCCTCACCATCCTCCTGTGGCCCTAGGTCTGGAGTGTGACCTGGCTCAGCACCTGGCCGGCCAGCATCTGGCCAAGGCGCTGGTGGTGAAGGCGCTGAAGGCCTTTGTGCGGGACCCAGCCCCCACCAAGCCGCTGGTCCTCTCCCTGCACGGCTGGACCGGCACCGGCAAATCCTATGTCAGCTCCCTGCTGGCGCACTACCTCTTCCAGGGCGGCCTCCGCAGCCCCCGCGTGCACCACTTTTCTCCCGTCCTCCACTTCCCCCACCCCAGCCACATCGAGCGCTACAAGGTAGGCTGGATGCGTCCTTGACCACTGTTCTCGCTCCCCTGGAACTCCTGTCTCTCCCCTACAGAAGGATCTGAAGAGCTGGGTCCAAGGGAACCTCACTGCCTGTGGCCGCTCCCTCTTCCTCTTCGATGAGATGGACAAGATGCCCCCAGGCCTGATGGAAGTCCTGCGGCCTTTCCTGGGCTCCTCCTGGGTGGTATACGGGACCAATTACCGCAAAGCCATCTTCATCTTCATCAGGTGGGGCCCGGCTTTGCAGTGGGCACAGTGGGGGGGCCACTTCTCAGAGGTTCAGCTCTACAGCCTTAGCCTGTGCTCCCAGCAGAATCCAGTTCCCCATGGGCTTAGCTGGGCTTTCCCAGTGCCCTCCGCCACTCTCAGAGATGACATTGTCATTCCGCCTGGTTGATTTCCCTTTGGACATTCTCAGCAAATTCTGGGCTCAGTCTTTTTGATCGCCACTTCTTTGTGGAAGCCCTGCCAGGTCAAGAAGTTTTCCCTCTTTTGTGGTGAGGAGGACACAGGCCTGGGAAAAATAGGAACAGAGTTCTTGTCCTTTAGTCCCAGCTCTCAGAATCCTCGCTGTGTTTCCTCAGGCAGCATGGCTCCGCCTCTCTGAGCCTCTGTCTCTGCTTCTGAACAGCGGGGCCAATAATGATGCCCCGATGCCTTCCTGGAAGTTCAGTGAGGGAAAGTCAGTTGAGGGACACAAAAGTGTTTTGTAAACTATAAAGTACGTGGCATGTGTAGGTGAATTACAGGGGCCATGGATGTGGACACCATGGAGGGGGAAGTGGAGCGTTTTCAGTGGAGTTGGCTCCTCCCCGCACTGAGCCATGTTCCTATGTCAGGTGGCAGCGGGGAAGCGAGGGTCCAATCCTGCCCTGCGCTAGTCCTCATCTGAGTCTCAGCCTGGGTCCCCCATGGTTTTAGCAACACGGGTGGCAAGCAGATCAACCAGGTGGCATTGGAGGCGTGGCGCAGCCGGCGGGACCGCGAGGAGATCCTCCTGCAGGAGCTGGAGCCGGTCATCTCCCGCGCGGTGCTGGACAACCCGCACCGTGAGTCTGGCTCAGCAGCCCCCTCCCGGGCAGCTTCACCCCACACCCAGGGGCCAGGCTCTCCCGGGGTCTCATGCTTTGCCCACTGACCCGGCAGTTCTGAGCCTGGCTTTGGCACTCCCAGCTTTGTGACTTTGGGTGAGCCTTACAGCCCCTGAGTCCTACACCCAGAAGGCGGCTGAGGGAACTGAGGCCAGCATTTTTCCTCCTGCCCCTGGGGGTTTGGGGCCGGCTTCTCCCCTCTTGTGAAGCACAAAGTCCCCTCCCCACCTACCCTTCCTGCAGATGGCTTCTCAAACTCGGGCATCATGGAAGAGCGCCTCCTAGACGCAGTGGTGCCCTTCCTCCCGCTCCAGCGGCACCACGTCCGGCACTGCGTGCTCAACGAGCTGGCCCAGCTGGGCCTGGAGCCAAGGGATGAGGTTGTCCAGGCTGTGCTGGACAGCACCACCTTCTTCCCTGAAGACGAGCAGCTCTTCTCCTCCAACGGCTGCAAGACCGTGGCCTCCCGAATCGCCTTCTTCCTCTGACTCTCTGAGTGGTGTCCTCGGCCCCCCTGATGGCCAGGCCATGCAGGAAAGGCCAGGGGCCTCTGTCACAGGAACCCAGAGCACCAAGTGAGATGAACGGAGTGTCGGCTAGGCCACGGGACAGATGGCCAGGAAGGGCCCTGGCCTCTAAACTGGCTCGAGAGCATCTTGGCCCCGGCCACCTTCCCCAGGGAAACCCCTGGTCACCCCAGAACCTCACTGAGCCTTGACCTCCCCCTGCAGCCTGAGCCTTCTTACTGTGAATTATAACTCAGGGACTGTGGCTCGTGGCGGTGCTCCCTCCTCAGTCTGCCACCCTTGCCCCTTGCCTCCTTGGTCGGGCACCATACCTCCTCCCCTCCACCCCACACCCTGTGTCCATATCAAGCCAGGTGGAGCCTTCTCAGTTTCCAGAAATGGAGGGACTCAAGCTGCCACTTGGGCCTGGTTTTAGATGTTTTTAATTTTGTAAAAGAAAACAAGTATAATAAACTCAGCTGTGGGACCAGAGGACTGTTGCTAAGACTTTTAATTGCTCTGGA